GAAACCCCATCTCTACTAAAAATACAAAAATTAGCTGGGCGTGGTGGCGGGCGCCTGTAATCCCAGCTACTTGGGAGGCTGAGGCAGGAAAATTGCTTGAACCCGGGAGGCGGAAGGTGCAGTGAGCTGAGATCACACCACTGCATTCCAGCCCGGGCGACAGTGCGAGACTCCGTCTCAAAAAAAACAAAAAAAATCTAAAACTCAAACTTCTGAATAACAATTTCCTCCTAGCAAGAAGGGACTCAGTAAGATAAGAAGCGCTGCTTGGCTACTTTGCAAATGTCTGGCTTAAGATGGCTGGTTTTTTGTATCTGCCTCTGCATTTAACCTGGTCCATCTCGCGGGTCACATAGCCTCTACAAAATGAGAAGGGGTTCAATACCGTTAACTCCGGGCCTGGGTAAAAGACTCAAGTCCTGACCCCATCATACTCCAACCAATACATACCCCGCCTGCGCTGTCTGCGCCTGGGTCTCTTCAACCGCAGTGAGCGGTCGCACGGCTCCACATCAGGGTCGCCCTGAGGCTCAGCCTTCCCCGGCCCCATTCCGAGTGCGCACAGGACTGAACGAGCACGCCCGGTCCCTGCTCCGGAGCGGAGGACACGACGCGGACCCGCACGGTGCACCGCAGTGACCTGAGGAAGGAGCGACGGGCGCTCGCGCCAAAGGCGTCCGAGTGCCTGGTAAACTGTAAAGCGCGGTCCTGCGTGAGTTGCTATGGCTACAGCTGCGCCAGGCGGACGGCCTGCAGGACCGAGGTGCAGCTGGGACGAGCGGAAAGCTCTGCGCGTGGGCGGGGAGCCCGGAGCCTCGCCGGGGCAATGTCATCTAGGTGCTCGGCGCTCCACTGATCCGGCCCCCGGGGGTGGGCGGGCACGTTTGCCTCGGATGGTCTAACAGGCGTCGGGGAGAGCCAATGGTGTGGCTTCATGGCTCCACCCCCTTCCATTCGATTGGCCGGCGCCGAAAAGCCGGGCGTGAGCGGCCGCAGTTTCTGGAGGGAGCCGCTGCGGGTCTTTCCCTCACTCGTCCTCCGCGCGTCGCCGCTCTTCGGTTCTGCTCTGTCCGCCGCCATGGCCCAGTGAGTGACTCGCCAGGGGCAGCCCGGCTCGGCCTCAGCGGGCGGGGAACTCTTTGGGGGTCGAGATCTCCCTCGTTCTCTCCGACGCCTCCCACCCTGGGGGTCGCCTGAGCTCACTTGGGGCTCTGTGACCCTGGCCCTACGGCGTCTCGGGCCCAGAGCTCCTTCCCTGCGGGCCCGGCCCCCTGCCCTCTCGGCCGCGCAGGCATGGGGCGGGGCGGGTCCCTTCGAGGGCCACTCTTTCCTTTGTTCTGTTTCTGCCTCTCTAGAGCTGACATCGCGCTGATCGGATTGGCCGTCATGGGCCAGAACTTAATTCTGAACATGAATGACCACGGCTTTGTGGTAAGCGGCGTGGGCGCGTTGTCTTCTCTCTGGGATCTCCTACTCAGGACTTTTGTCCTTCTAGGTCTGTGCTTTTAATAGGACTGTCTCCAAAGTTGATGATTTCTTGGCCAATGAGGCAAAGGGAACCAAAGTGGTGGGTGCCCAGTCCCTGAAAGAGATGGTCTCCAAGCTGAAGAAGCCCCGGCGGATCATCCTCCTGGTGAAGGCTGGGCAAGCTGTGGATGATTTCATCGAGAAATTGGTGAGGCCAGCTGTGCTCTCAGCTGCTACCACTGGTCCATCTTAATGCTGGTGTCTGGTTACAGGTACCATTGTTGGATACTGGTGACATCATCATTGACGGAGGAAATTCTGAATATAGGGACACCACAGTAAGTGTTCTTCAGTCCAGATTCTTCCAGGTAAGCATAATGAAATTATTTTTCTGTCCTTCAGAGACGGTGCCGAGACCTCAAGGCCAAGGGAATTTTATTTGTGGGGAGCGGAGTCAGTGGTGGAGAGGAAGGGGCCCGGTATGGCCCATCGCTCATGCCAGGAGGGAACAAAGAAGCGTGGTGAGTGCCATCAGCACTGTGCCCATCTCTGTCATTAACTGAACCACACTGTTTCTTTACACAGGCCCCACATCAAGACCATCTTCCAAGGCATTGCTGCAAAAGTGGGAACTGGAGAACCCTGCTGTGACTGGGCAAGTTCTGGGCTACTCTTTAAAGCCAATTGTGAAGGCCTCTTGGTGCTTGTTGTCCTGACAGGTGGGAGATGAGGGAGCAGGCCACTTCGTGAAGATGGTGCACAACGGGATAGAGTATGGGGACATGCAGCTGATCTGTGAGGCATACCACCTGATGAAAGACGTGCTGGGCATGGCGCAGGACGAGATGGCCCAGGTGAGGCCCCGGCACTGCCTCTGTGTCCGTTCTAACATGGTTCTCTCCTGTGTTCTGCATGTAGGCCTTTGAGGATTGGAATAAGACAGAGCTAGACTCATTCCTGATTGAAATCACAGCCAATATTCTCAAGTTCCAAGACACCGATGGCAAACACCTGCTGCCAAAGATCAGGGACAGCGCGGGGCAGAAGGGCACAGGGAAGTGGACCGCCATCTCCGCCCTGGAATACGGCGTACCCGTCACCCTCATTGGTAATGTTATGCTTTTCACATGGGCCCTTTCGATCTGTTTCCTCTTCCCGATCTCCCCATGTAGGAGAAGCTGTCTTTGCTCGGTGCTTATCATCTCTGAAGGATGAGAGAATTCAAGCTAGCAAAAAGCTGAAGGGTCCCCAGAAGTTCCAGTTTGATGGTGATAAGAAATCATTCCTGGAGGACATTCGGAAGGTGGGACACAGTCCCTGGCAGTGGTCTTTGTTCAATCCTAGTAGGTCTCTGTGTCACTCTTTAGGCACTCTACGCTTCCAAGATCATCTCTTACGCTCAAGGCTTTATGCTGCTAAGGCAGGCAGCCACCGAGTTTGGCTGGACTCTCAATTATGGTGGCATCGCCCTGATGTGGAGAGGGGGCTGCATCATTAGAAGGTAAGTGAGAGGCAGCCCAGGGTCCGACGGGATCATTGCTTTTTTCCCCCCTTGATTATTTCAGTGTATTCCTAGGAAAGATAAAGGATGCATTTGATCGAAACCCGGAACTTCAGAACCTCCTACTGGACGACTTCTTTAAGTCAGCTGTTGAAAACTGCCAGGTATGTAGCCTAGGGCTGGTGCCATGGTTACTCACTAATCTCTGGCCGTGCGTTTTGTGCTCAGGACTCCTGGCGGCGGGCAGTCAGCACTGGGGTCCAGGCTGGCATTCCCATGCCCTGTTTTACCACTGCCCTCTCCTTCTATGACGGGTACAGACATGAGATGCTTCCAGCCAGCCTCATCCAGGTAAGCCTGTGGAGCAGGGATTAACCTGGCTGTGTCCTGACCAACCTACTCTCTCGTTTCCTAGGCTCAGCGGGATTACTTCGGGGCTCACACCTATGAACTCTTGGCCAAACCAGGGCAGTTTATCCACACCAACTGGACAGGCCATGGTGGCACCGTGTCATCCTCGTCATACAATGCCTGATCATGCTGCTCCTGTCACCCTCCACGATTCCACAGACCAGGACATTCCATGTGCCTCATGGCACTGCCACCTGGCCCTTTGCCCTATTTTCTGTTCAGTTTTTTAAAAGTGTTGTAAGAGACTCCTGAGGAAGACACACAGTTTATTTGTAAAGTAGCTCTGTGAGAGCCACCATGCCCTCTGCCCTTGCCTCTTGGGACTGACCAGGAGCTGCTCATGTGCGTGAGAGTGGGAACCATCTCCTTGCGGCAGTGGCTTCCGCGTGCCCCGTGTGCTGGTGCGGTTCCCATCACGCAGACAGGAAGGGTGTTTGCGCACTCTGATCAACTGGAACCTCTGTATCATGCGGCTGAATTCCCTTTTTCCTTTACTCAATAAAAGCTACATCAGACTGATGCTCTTTCTCCAGATTCTTAGTCTCACCTCGGCCACATGGAGCCATTATCCCCATTGGCAGAAAGATTTTTCTTTAAAAAAAAAGACTAGAATAACACAAGAAACCACATTTAGGATTATGCTTCACTCAGAGGAGGCAGGCAGGGAGGACACACCAGGGGCTTTAATACACTGGGCATGTTTTCTTTCTCCAATTGGGCAATGGGTACATGGACGTTCACTGTAACGTGCTTTTTCTTTCGTCTTTTTTTTTTTTTTTTTTTTTTTTGCTCCTGGCAAGCTGTGCGTGACATTCTTTATGGCTTTTTGTATGTCAAATACTTCATACTAAACTTTCTAGAGAATTAAACTTTAATGATGGGCTCAGCTTGGTCTGATTTATTTCCTTTCCCACACCT